AGCAGTCCTATGTGGGGGATTCAGCTCTGAGTCTCCAGCCTCAGTCCTGAAAGGAATCCGGACTGCATACCACAGCATCCACAACAACAAAATAGATGAACATGTTATATATTTGAATTATTTAATCTTCAATTTGTAAACACTTTAAATCACATTTTTGGGGAATACTTTCCTGTAAAAGTAGTTTTTGGTGGGGAGGAAATGTCCAATAAATCTGCCAGTATATTTCTTTGCCATGGAGTGACAGCCTTAGTTCTTGATGAAAGTAATCAATATGGAAGGCATTTTGTGTGTGGCTTAATTGAAACCCTGTGTTTTGGACTCATTTGGTGTTAATGTGTAAATCCAATCCTGTTTTCACACCTGCCCTCTTTTTTTTATGATGCCTTGTTCAAGTGGAAGTCTAGTCTGGCTTTTTGCTTCAGTCTAAAGAAGGCCATGGACTGTTGTCATTGGCCAGGAATCCAACTCATATGGTGGCATGAAGTCATCCTTCAAGCCCAGCAAAAAGACCCTGTCAGCCTTGCCTGCAGAGAAAGCCATGTGAAAGATGTCCTGTGCTAGGATCATCTGGTGAGCAATCCATTATACTGTCATTGATCTTGACAGATATTGGGCATACATGTACACCTGGACTTCACCTCCTAAAGAATCTGATTCCTGGTGGCTGGGATGGGATCCAGGCATACTTATTTTTTTCTAGTGGGCCAGTGAAGAGCTTGTTTTGTTGTTGTTTTGTTTGTTTGTTTGTTTGTTTGTTTGAGATGGAGTCTTGCTCTGTTTCCCAGGCTGGAGTACAGTGGTGCCATCTTAGCTCACTGCACCCTTTGCCTCCAGGTTCAAGTGATTCTCCTGCCTCAGCCTCCCAAGTAGCCAGGACTGCAGATATGCACTACCACCCCCCGGCTAATTTTTGTATTTTTAGTAGAGATGGGGTTTCACCATGTTGGCCTGGCTAGTCTTGAACTCCTGACCTCAGGTGATCCACCCGCCTTGGCCTCCCAAAGTGCTGGGATTACAGGTGTGAGCCACCAGCCACAGCCTGGGCCAGTGAAGACCTTTGATAAATCCATCTATTCTACAGGGTTCTTGGAGATGAGATTGCCTGTTGAGTATATTGGGGGCTCTTCAAGAGACTAAATCTCAAAGAAAGAGCTTCTTGAGGAACTGAGGAGTACCATGTAGAAATGAGAAAGAAGGTGAGGAGAAGTTTGAAAAATTCTGCACTCAAATAAAAGAGAAAAACAGGAGGACAAAGGACAGAGTTGGGTACTAGAGACTATGATAAATCTCTAAGATTCTTAGGTCTTCTTGGTTACTGTCATTCCCATATCCATTACTCTTAGATGAAAGTGGTCCTTGTGTTTATCTTGACAAATAGCAAATAAGTGGGACCATGCAAACAAGCATTGGTCTCTTTTATTCATTCATGCAATAAGTATTAATTAGCAGTAACTATATTCCAAGCACTGTGCTCAATGCTAGGAGTGCAGGATGAGGAAAATTTAGTCTGCTCAGGGAGCTCACAATTCCAGGGTGGAGGGGGTGGAGACTAAGAGGTGATAGATTGCTAAGGTAGAGAGGGGCACAGCAGCTGGGATAGCACAGACTGGCAGTCCATAATCCTGTTTAGAGAGTCACGGAAGACTTCCTGGAGGACTCTGCAGGATTAGAAATGGGTAAATCAAATATGGTTTTGTCATTCAAAATTGTGGCACATCTCTCCAGTTATTTAGATCTTCTTTTACGTCCTTTTAGAGGATTTTTATACATTTTTCTACAAAGATCTTATACAGTGTTTGTGAGCTTAATTTCTAAGTAATTCATAATGTTTGGTGCTATTGTGAAGAGTATGTTATTTTGCATTCTTTTTGTGGTTGGTTATTGTTGGTTATAGAGACGTACAATTTATGGTATCTTGTAACTTGCAATCTTTTGGTACTCTCTAATTCTCAGAGTTGTTGGATTTTATTCGGTTTTCTAAGTAAGAAAAACAACATCTGCAAACAATGGCAACCTTTTCTCATGTTTTCCAGCACTAATACTTCTTATTTCCTTCCTGTGTGTTATTGCACTTATATCTTATTGAACAACATGGTGACTGTGGGCATCTTTGTCTTCTTCCAGACCCTCAGTGGAATGTGTATTAAATTTTCTCTTTTGAGAGTGGTGGTTTCTGTGGAGGTAGGTTCTGGTAGAAACCATTTTCAGATTCATAATGTGCCCTTCTGTGTCTAAGTTTTTCTAAGAATTTTTACACTAAATATGCATTGAACTTTAACAGATTTTTAAAGCATCAAAAGATGCTTTATTTAAATTGCATCTTTTGAGATTCCCATATGATTTTTCTTCTGTAGTACCAATGATGGAATGAATTACATTTAGAGATTTTATCCGATTTTGTACTATCCTTACCTTCTGTGATAAAAATCATCTGATTATAACGCATTACCACATTAACATACCACTGGATTTCATTATCTAGTGTTTTACTCAAGATCATGACATTTCAAAATAGGTAGCATTGACGTGTTATTTTCTCTGCTTTCACTGTTCTTATCTAGCTCTGGAATCAAGGACATACTATGTCATTAAATGAGATGGGCAGCTTTCCTTCTTTTTCTGTACTCAGAAACAACTTGTAAAGTGGGAATTATCTGCTCCTTGAATGTTTGATAGAACTTACCCATAAAACTGTCTACGTCTAATATTTGAGGAAGGGAGGTAGGACATAGGAAGATTCTCTGTTATATGAATTTAGTCCATGGAGATTTGTCTGTATACATTTTCTGTTTCTTTTGTGTTGGTTTTGACACTCTTTTTTTTTAGGTGTTCATGGAAGAAAAGGAACATGTCCTGAGGTTACAGAAAGGGAAAGGAGAGCTATCCCATTGCTGGGCAGAGGACTGTCAGAATAGATGTCTGTGTGAAGGGGAGTTAAATGTTCCTTCTCTGATCAGTGTGTTCTATTCATCCATCCTAAGGAGGGAACCTCAAGAGGAAGATGTTCAGCTCATATGGGTTTGTGTAGTATGTCACCTCTCCGACATCTTCTATGAGTCTTTTGTTTTCTGTCTTTTTGCAGAGCATTGGCTGTGATGACTACTTAGGCTCCGACAAAGTCGTGGACAAATGTGGGGTGTGTGGAGGAGACAACACGGGCTGTCAGGTTGTGTCGGGCGTGTTTAAGCATGCCCTCACCAGCCTGGGCTACCACCGCGTCGTGGAGATTCCCGAGGGAGCCACGAAAATCAACATCACGGAGATGTACAAGAGCAACAACTATTTGGGTAAGCTTGGTCTTTTTCCAGAGAAAACCGTCTACCCAAAGAACTGTCTGATTTTTCTCAACAGCCCTGAGAAGTCGTTCTGGACGCTCCATCATCAATGGGAACTGGGCAATTGATCGACCAGGAAAATACGAGGGCGGAGGGACCATGTTCACCTACAAGCGTCCAAATGAGATTTCGAGCACTGCCGGAGAGTCCTTTTTGGCGGAAGGTCCCACCAACGAGATCTTGGATGTCTACGTGAGTTTGGATGTTTCTGGACTGTTCTTTGGAAGTGCGGTAACACTGATTTTTGTGTCAGCAGATGATACACCAGCAGCCAAACCCAGGCGTGCACTACGAGTACGTGATCATGGGGACCAACGCCATCAGCCCCCAGGTGCCACCCCACAGGAGACCAGGTAGAATCCCTTGTCTTGTGGCCGGGGACTCTTGATTCTGTGTGTGCACGCTCACCTCTCCTAGGGGAACCCTTCAATGGCCAGATGGTGACAGAAGGCAGGAGCCAGGAGGAGGGAGAACAGAAAGGGAGGAACGAGGAGAAGGAAGACTTGCGTGGGGAGGCCCCTGAGATGTTCACCTCAGAATCGGCACAGACCTTCCCAGTCAGGCATCCAGACAGATTTTCTCCCCATCGACCGGACAACTTGGTGCCACCAGCACCGCAGCCCCCACGGCGCAGCCGGGATCACAACTGGAAGCAGCTTGGGACAACAGAATGTTCCACGACCTGTGGGAAAGGTGAGCCTGTGTGGGGGACGGGTGGATCCCTGACTGTCCTTCAGACATTCTCCTGTTGTTGCAGGATCGCAGTACCCTATTTTCCGCTGTGTGCACAGAAGCACTCATGAAGAGGCTCCTGAGAGTTACTGTGACTCCAGCATGAAGCCGACCCCCGAGGAGGAGCCCTGCAACATCTTCCCTTGCCCAGCCTTGTAAGAAGGCCCCTCCATTTAGGTCGCCTATTCTCTCACTCTCGCTCTCTCATTCCTGAACCAGCTGGGACATCGGGGAGTGGTCTGAGTGCAGCAAGACCTGTGGCCTGGGCATGCAGCACCGCCAGGTTCTGTGCCGCCAGGTGTACGCCAACCGCAGCCTGACGGTGCAGCCCTACCGCTGCCAGCACCTGGAGAAACCTGAGACCACCAGCACCTGCCAACTCAAGATCTGCAGCGAGTGGCAGATCCGGACCGACTGGACCTCGGTACGCAGGCAGGGCAGCCCGCTCTGCAGCTCGGTTCCCCTGACGTCAGTGTGCTGTGTTTCAGTGCTCGGTGCCCTGCGGCGTGGGACAGAGGACCCGTGATGTGAAGTGTGTGAGCAACATTGGGGATGTGGTTGACGATGAGGAATGCAACATGAAGCTCCGGCCGAATGACATTGAGAACTGCGACATGGGACCCTGTGCCAAGAGCTGGTTCCTCACCGAGTGGAGCGAAAGGGTGAGTGTGATGGCGGGCAGAGCGCCGGGGACCCTGACTAATGTGCCCTTCCCCTGTCTCACAGTGCTCAGCGGAGTGTGGGGCCGGAGTGCGGACACGCTCGGTGGTGTGCATGACCAACCATGTCAGCAGCCTGCCCCTGGAGGGCTGTGGGAACAACCGGCCGGCAGAGGCCACCCCATGTGACAACGGACCCTGCACGGGCAAGGTGGAGTGGTTTGCCGGGAGCTGGAGTCAGGTGAGTGGCCAGAACTGGGTATGTCTGCCTGTTGACACTCATCTTTTTCTGCTTCTTTCTGCAGTGTTCCATCGAGTGTGGGAGCGGGACGCAACAGAGGGAGGTGATTTGTGTTAGAAAGAATGCAGACACCTTTGAAGTGTTGGACCCCTCTGAATGTTCTTTCCTGGAGAAACCCCCCAGCCAGCAATCCTGCCACCTCAAGCCTTGCGGAGCCAAATGGTTTAGCACCGAATGGAGCATGGTAAGTCATGGTGCTCTTGATGGAGGTTGCATAAATCTGATGTTTTCCCTTTGTTCCCATGCAGTGTTCCAAGAGCTGCCAGGGTGGCTTTCGGGTCCGGGAAGTGCGGTGTCTGTCTGATGACATGACTCTAAGTAACCTCTGTGACCCTCAGTTGAAACCAGAAGAGAGAGAATCTTGTAACCCTCAGGACTGTGTCCCTGAAGTTGGTAAGTAGAGATTTCAATCATGGGGGAAAGGTGGGAGTCTTCTGTTCATTCTCTTTCGCTACAGATGAAAACTGCAAGGACAAGTACTACAACTGCAACGTGGTGGTCCAGGCAAGACTCTGTGTCTACAACTACTACAAGACCGCCTGCTGTGCCTCCTGCACCCGTGTGGCCAACAGGCAGACGGGCTTCCTGGGGAGCAGATAACACTCCTGCACCCCCATCAGTAGGGCAGCATCACTGCCTTCCCGGGGGCTTCAGCAGTGCGCCTGGCTGGCTGCTGCTCCACCACGGGCCCCCTGGCCCAGGCGCTGCCAACCAACTTAGTCACCACCCCTGCCTCCGGTGAATGCACCCCGTGGTACCCAGGGGCTTTTTACACAAGATGTTTGAAAGCCACAGTCAGTCCTTTAAGCATCACCATGTACTGATGATCCCCTCCTTGGACCTGGCATCTGCTAATGGTGCCCTTTGAAAGTCAAGCAGTGGGAAGTACATGGAGCTCTCAGCCCTGCTCCCATCTGGCACCTTCAAGTCAGCAGATGGGCCACTGACTGAGCACTGCCCCGTCCCTGGTGCTACTGGTCTTTCTAAACTTAGCACCCTGGAGAGTCCAAGGAGGCAGCGCCCCCAACCCAGCGCCCCACTAAGCCTTGCTGACACGCGTGCATCCCTCTGTGACCTCAGCCCAGATGTGCCTGTTTTCATTCTCAAAGACATTAGACTGTTTTCCTGCCCTATGACACAGATAGCTCACATGAATATTGTGCTTTATTTAGCAGGTGTACTCACAGATACTAGCTCCTTAGCAGCTCACAACATCCCAGAATGGGAGGCAGGGGGTGACTCATTATCCCCATTTTACTGACAGGGAAACTGAGGCTCAACTTAAGTAATTGACCTGCCAGGTATATTCACCCATCCAGTGGAAGAGCTGAGTCCCCGCCCCAGTCATCTACCAGTATCCAGCCTGGGGCCTGTACTTAGATGTGAAAGGTGCTGCTTCATTTCTGACCAAGAGACTGAGAAGTTTCCCAGAATGCAAACAAAGCCCAGGCCCCTGAAATCTTTCCGGTCAAGCCTTTATCCCAGCACTCAGTTGTTTTGGATGTCTGTTCCTACTTGCCCTTACCCCCAAAGTTACAGATCCTAGTTACAGGACTCTGCCAGCTTTGTTAAACTGTCCGTGAGACAAGAAAGCCATTGGGGAAACCAGGTGATTGCCTGAAATTCTTACTCCGTTCCAAGTGCTGTTCCTCCCAGGAAATCAAAGGCCAGGGTCCTTATGGCCGTGGAGCCTTCCCGACCACAGAGCCAACTTGTGAAGCACACAGCTCTGCAGCCTGGGCTCTGCCCTGCCTCAGCCGCCTCCCCCACGCTCTTCACCACGTTCCTGGAGAGTCCGGCCAACCTGTCCCAGCCGAAACACTGCTGTATTAGAAAAAGTCTCTTTCTGGTCTTTCTGGTTTTGTTTATGAATTTCCCTCTGTGGCCACAAATTCCTCCCCTCCCCCATGACTCACAGTCCATATGGCCCACCCCCAGACTTGAGCACCAAGCTCTGCATTAATGCAGTTGGCCTGCGACAAGGAGCTGTGGACCCTTCCCCATCTCTTCCAATTCACTTTCCCCAACTATCCAGTTCCAGAGGCCGCAGGCCTGGAAGGATGCAGTGCATATTGAAAGGTGGACCCTCTGAAAACAGTTAAGAGGAATATATGTATGTTTTACCCATTAAGAAAAAATGGCAAGCTAAACAAATGTTAAACTTACAGAAAATTTGTCTTATGGTCCTGAGCATATTTCCCTTTTAGAGCAAGCCTGGATTCTTAGCAAAGTGTTTCCCCCATTTGCTCTTTTAGCTGACAAATCTGCCACTGTGATGATGGTTTGCAGCTTTTGGAAGCAGTATGGCAACCTGGCCTGACATGCTCTTTAGGCTTCCACTAACCTGGGGCTTTCAGAAATTCTATTTGGCCTTTCTGTGGGTAGCTTTCCAGCTTCTCTTCTAGGGAGCCCCAGGCATCATTTCCCAAAAGCATCCCCATCTCCTGATTCTCTTGGAACTCCTACAGATAAGCATCCTGGCAGAGGCCCAGGCTCCCAAACCGACAAAGTGAAAAGAGACCAGAGAGGCCAAGCATATTGACTGGTGCTGTTCAGGGCCTGCTCTTTTCCACTCACCACTTGTTTTGCTGCTTGTCACGAGGAGAGTTGTTCCTGTATGTGGCTGCTCTCAGATCTTTCCAAGCAAGCCAGTCATTTGAAGAGGTTTTCTTTTCATGCTGGAGGGCAGGCTAAGATCAATGAGTGGAAGAGAGAAAGGCTGTTTTAGCTCAAGTTAAAGGAACACCTTCTAGCCATCAAAGCCGCCCAACAGAGGCAAGGGCCACCACACATGAGAGAGCGCTCTGTCCTTAAAGGGAATTCTCTGTTGAGTGGGAGGTGAACACCCTGGTTCTTCCAACTCAGGAATTCTCGTGGCTGGGCTGGGTCAGTGATGGCTTTGTCTCTTTATGTCTAAAGTGCCCTATGGCTGCTGAAGGTTACCTAACCATTCTTTAAAAGGAGAATGACCCTCCATGGGAATGGCCAGCCTGCCAACTGTGCAATTGAAGAAGACCCGATGGATCAACCCCATGTCTCCCTTGGGGAGAAAGTGCATAAACCAGGGGTCTCTTTTTTTTTTTCAACAAACCATTGAGCTGTTCTTGGAGTTCATCTCTGGAGAGGTTATACATTATTAGAAGTTTGATTATTATTATAGTTTGATCAATTTATTTGTCTTAGAGATCCAATTTTTACTAATTCCCTAGTTTTTTATTTCAGCATCTGAATGTCTTTCTCCCTAGCACAGTGCATACAATCAGGGCCTTGGGTATTTCCAGTGATAACTTTCCTTGGAGAGGATCTAAGAAAAGCCCAGATTTCGGTAGCCATCTCCCTCCAAATATGTCTCTTTCTGCTTTCTTAGTGCCCATTATTTCCCCCTCTCCTTTCTTCTGTCACTGCCATCTCCTTCTTGGTCTTCCCATTGTTCTTTAACTGGCCGTAATGTGGAATTGATATTTACATTTTGATACGGTTTTTTTCTTGGCCTGTGTACGGGATTGCCTCATTTCCTGCTCTGAATTTTAAAATTAGATATTAAAGCTGTCATATGGTTTCCTCACAAAAGTCAACAAAGTCCAAACAAAAATAGTTTGCCGTTTTACTTTCATCCATTGAAAAAGGAAATTGTGCCTCTTGCAGCCTAGGCAAAGGACATTTAGTACTATCGATTCTTTCCACCCTCACGATGACTTGCGGTTCTCTCTGTAGAAAAGGGATGGCCTAAGAAATACAACTAAAAAAACAAACAAAAACACCAAAAGAAAAAAAAAAGCCATTTAAAGCCAGCCACTAGAGGGAGTCAGTTCAGTTCCGTAAAGGTATGCTCAGTGCCCGCTGCCTGCAAGCTGTTGGGGACCCCAGGGAGGGCAAGGCAGCCTGTCCCCGCCCCCAGGGAACTAGAACATGACAAGAATTCTCCGCACTGTGCCTACCTGTCCCTTTACCTTACCTCTCTGGCCCAGAGTTCTTGGAGGGTTTTTTCTTTATTTTCTTATGTACTCATCTACTTATTCTCAAAGTATTTAGCATTCAACACTCTTTTTGCTTTAAAAAGAATGGCCTTACAAAGGGACAGAAAAGAGAAGACACGAGCTTGGTGTATTTTCATCAAGTTATGTGGCAGAGAAATCCAGATATTACCAGGACCTGTCTAAACAAATGTTGTGGGTTTTCTTTTCATTCGGATAGCCACTTTATAGTTGGAATATCAATTCTAATGAGGAGGAAGACATAAATATAAGTGGTAAAAAGAAACATGACTTCCCTTAAAACAGGCTGGATAATCTATATCAGCCTTGTGGGTGGAGACTAGTATTTGATCCTTGCCATATAAAACATTTTAATATGGTTTACATGGGAAAATATCGATGGCTTCCTCACAAAATGTATGGGTGACGTGAAGTTGAAGAGCCAATGGCTTGGGTGACACGTGCTGGATCCAAAAAGATCAGGGAGACTAGAATAAAACTTGGATGTTAAAAATTCACCAGGAATCCACATAAAGTACTATATTTGGGCTAAAATGAAAAACTAAATACAAGGTGGGAGAGAGGCAAGAATTTCAGTTGACTAAGCTCAGTGTGAGTCAAAGTGGGATGGAACCATGCAAAAACAAAACCCACAGACATGCAGGCTACGTGAGGAGAAAACAGTGGTGAGGATCACATCACATTGTGTTTGCATTTGCCGGAACCATACTTTAAGAAGAAAACCGATCATCTATAATAACATCAGTTTATCAATGCCCCGTCCTGATGAAGTGTGCAGACTCTCAGAAACAGCAGGAAGGACTTCATGAGAACCCTCAGGCTGGAGAAGGCACTAGGGCACAAGGAGAGCTCTCCTAGGACCAGGACCAAGAAGCTACAGGCAGGCACAGTTTAGCTCCTGCAGAGACCCAGCTTTTCACAAGTTGGAGCCTTCCAGAGATAGAGGGACTGTGGTAGGTGGTGACCCACCCATCACTGGAGGTGGAAGCAGAGGCCGTTTGCCAGGGATGCTGGAGAGGGGATTCAAGCATCTGGCTGGGCAACGTGATGCTCAGGGCCGTCTCCACTCAGGGCTTAGGGGAGTCTGTGAGTAGAAGAGCTTTAGGTGATTTGTTTGGTGGGGGAAGGCAAGTACACAGCTATGCACTTTCCGTTTCTGACTTTTGCCACCCTGTCAGCCATGGGGAGCCCACTGTGGGACTGAAACCCTGAGCTGAATGCGGCCTCATGTCTCAGAGAAACACTGGCAAGTTGGTCAGAGCCGCCGTCTGCATCGAGGCGTAGCTGAGCGGCAGGATGGGGGGCTGCCTGCCCAGGGTCTCTCACCGTGGTGTAAGCAGAGCCATGGCTTGCCTAGGACCCTATAGATACCATCACTCTTTCTCAGCTCGACTGGAGTTTCTGCACCTTTGCAGGGGCAAAGTAACTCCCTGCACCCTGAACCACCCCCCATTCCTGTTCATTTCAGCAGATAATGATGGAGGGGGGGGGTGTCCATCGTGCTGAGGGTGTGACCGCAAGAGGGTGAAAACTTCCAGCCAACTTTCTCAGTCCTTTCTCTTGCGAGAGGGAAGCCACCTGCTATACAAACTAATACCCCCTGCCTTGACCCCTTCCCCACGACTCAGTTGACAGAAGGATATACTTTGTTATAACTTATTATTTTGTTCTCTGTAAATACAAGATGTTTATAGGAAATATGTATTCTGAACTCTATCTGCAGAATGAGTCACTACACCAAAATAGTTCTATTATTTAGAATGTGTTAATTTTAAAGGGACCTGATAGGTATTTATTTACATATGCGATCCACATTTGTGTGAAAGCATGTGATCATACTAACCCAGCCTCCTGGAATGTCGCTGTACGATGATTGATGTCTTTTTCTCAGTCCATAGTTACAATTGTTTAGTATGCTAATCAGTCCAGTTCCCTGAGGTTTAAGATCAAATATAAATTACTCTGCTTTTCGACTCATTCAGGTAGCATTGTACCTGAACCTGATTGCTACTTTTTCATCTTAAATATTATATTTCCTCATCTAATCTGCCTTCCCCTCATCCACAGACATTTGGAGAAGGAAATGGGAGGGTGTCTGTTATCCCTTTCTCTTTGCTTTGTCCCCGTTGTTAGACTGGCAGCGTCAGTTGCTCGGTGGGCTTGGTTAGAGCCGTGGGTGAGGCAGGTGGCTGGCGGGGACAGGGAGAGGCTGAGAGGGAAGTGGTGGCATTTACTGCTCTGACACTTCCACTGTCCCTGCTGGGGATGCTGGGGCCAAGGCCTGTGGGGCCTGTGAACTGCACAGCCAGGAGCAAGGAACCCACTAAATACTCCGTCACCTCCATGTCCCCTCTACAGTGTTAAATTATTACATAAGCAGGTGAAAGGTAGAAGGCGAATTATGTGAGTAAATATGGTCTGTTTTCTCTTCAGCAAAAATGACTATTTTTGTGTGTGACTAATTTATTTTTATTATTGTAAAGATACAATAAACCGGTTGAAATATCTGCTTTGTTGACAAGCGTGTGCTTTCTCTGGCCTTATTCGCGTTCTGTTCTCCTGCAAATAGCGCCCTCTAAAAAGAAGAGTCAGACAATAAACTGGTTGAAATATCTGCTTTGTTGACAAGCGTGTGCTTTCTCTGGC